TCAAACAATCCAGAACCACTAAATCTGAAAGTCTTAGAATCGGAAGTAATTGGAAAAATTATCTAGTTCATCTCTCCTCCCAAAGTTGAAATTTTCTTTAGAACTCTAAGATATTTATCCTGAACTTCCTTATATTATTTCTGCTCTCTGTAACTAAACAGTTCAAATAATATCTTTCTTCTCCATAGTGATGTCCTTGAGAAGATGAAGCCAATGACAGTAACACTCCCAAGTTCGTGCTTTTCTGAGCTTACATTTCCTACTGCCATAAATCTACTTCATGCTTTATGGTATCCAGACCTCACATTATCAAAGTTATCTTTTGGACATGCTCCAACTGATTCAAGTTTCTCTTATTTAGAGAAACCAGTCGTGAAGAAAATATTCCAATGTCTAATAACATTGAGCTTATGACCAACTAAAAATCCCAAGGTAATTTTCCCATGAGCTGCTGTTTGACGTAATAACTTGAAGCAACAATGCCAATTGTGTAATGTTATTTCTTAAACATGAGCTCTACTGTCTCCTGTTACCTCATAAAAATGCATTTCTTGTCATCATTCATCTTGATGAATACTGTATGCATTCATTACTACTAATGACGAATATTCAATGCATTTTTACTTGCTTTTAAAAGATAATTTGAAGTAAATAATTGACACATAAATCACTTGAAAGTTTCTCTTGTGGCCATAAAAACTTGGCGAACAAATAATAATATTAACTGAAGATAAGCCATCCCTTAGCAATAAAAAAGTGAAAACTGAATTTACCACTTTCCCAGATGGGTTTCATCATTTTAATTTTCTTCTGGGAGGAAGATATCTAATAGGCACATATTAAAGTTTGAATATTTATGGGAGTTGGGGCATGGAGCTAATTTTGAAAATGACAGTTTATTCAAGAAGCAATACCTTCCAGTTTGTGAAAATTACTCTGTAATTTATTAAAGACAGTGACAGTGTTTGGCAGTTAGGGTGAAGAATTTTTCCAATATATAACACGGTGGTAGTGAGCATGGTTTATTTGAAGAGCACCTACTGCAGAGTTAGGCTTAACTCCACCCAACAGCCAAGTCTGAAACCACTGACGGTACCATGAGGGCTTTCATTTTCTTTCTCTTCATGCTCCTGGCCATGTTCTCAGGTAAGAAAGTCACAGTCAATAGCTTTCCTTCCTTCATTTTTTTCTGGTTGTGTTATTATTCCAGCATCTTCAACCCAGATTTCAAATACCAGTGTTTTCAAACTAGAAGAGAATCCAAAACCTGCACTTATTCTGGAGGAAAAAAATGAAGCTAACCATCTAGGAGGACAAAGAGATTCTAATAAGCAAGGAGGTAGTTATACACAAGGAAATCCAGGAACGTTTAGGCTTCAAGGACAACCAGGCTATTTTAACAAGCTAGAGAAACCAAGACATTTTAAGCAAGGGAGAGCAGGAGTTTTAAACCAGCCTGGGATTTTAAAGAATTCAGGAAAATCTAACCAAAAAGGGAATCCAGAATCTTCTAATAAGCAGGAAAACTCAGGATCTTCTAGCCAACTAGGGAGACCAGGGATTTCTACCCAACAGGGAAATCCAGGGTCATCTGACCAACAAGAGAAACCAGGGTCATTTAGCCAGAAAGTGATGGTGGGGTCATCTAGCCAACAGGGGAAGCCAGGATCATCTAGCCAACACGGGAATCTAGGGTCATCAACCCAGAAAGGGAATTTAGGATCTTCTAGCCTACAAGGGCATCTGGGTTTATCTAGCCATCAAGGGAAGCCAGAGTCATCTGGCCAACAGGGGAAGCCAGGGTCATCTAGCCAACAAGGAAATCTAGGAACTTCTGGCCAACAGGAGAAGCCAGGATCTTCTAGCCAACAGGGGAAGCCAGGGTTGTCTAGCCATCAAGGGAAGCCAGGGTCATCTAGCCAACAAGGAAATCTACATTTATCTAGCCAGCAAGGGAATCAAGGACCTTCTAGCAAACAGAGGAAGCCAGGTTCATCCAGCCGTCAAGGAAATCTATGATTATCTAGCCAGCAAGGGAATATAGGATCTCCTAGCCAACAGGAGAAGCCAGAGTCTTCTAGCCAACAAGGGAATCTAGGGTCATCTAGCTATCAAGGGAAGCCAGTGTCATCTAGCCAACAAGGGAAGCCAGTGTCATCTAGCCAACAAGGGAAGCCAGGGGCATCTAACCAGCAAGGAGATCTAGGATCTTCTAAGCAGCAGGGGAAGCCAGGATCATCTAGCCAGCAAGGAAATATAGGGTCATCTGGCCAGGAATGGAAGCCAGAGCCATCTAGCCATCAGAGAAAATTAAGGTCATTTTACAACCAACGACAAAGAAAAAATATTGACAGCACTTTTGATGGCAATATAATGG